AAGGCAGCCTGGAGAGTCGGCACCTGGTTTCCTGGGCAGAGCCTCCCTGAGATCCAGCTGTGTCTGCACTGCCTCTGCAGCCAGGTAGAAACCAAGGCAGCCTGGAGAGTCGGCACCTGGTTTCCTGGGCAGAGCCTCCCTGAGATCCAGCTGTGTCTGCACTGCCTCTGCAGCCTGGTAGAAACCAAGGCAGCCTGGAGAGTCGGCACCTGGTTTCCTGGGCAGAGCCCACTGGGAGGAGAGCTACGGGATGATGCTCAGTCCAGCTCCTCAGGGACCAGTTAAATCAAGTGACAAGCTTGTCTGTCTCCCCAGTTCCCTGTTGCCCCACACATGGAGGGAAGACAGTGCTCAGTGACCCCAAGACCTTTTACAGCCACATGCTGATGTCATTCTAAGAAAGTGATGTCTGCTTTTGTGTTAGCACAGATCGAACAATGGAAAATCAATGCCAGTGACCTGGGTGATCTCCCAACAGAGGGAAATTAAATCAGCGTTTTGGTCAAAGTGGACCTAATATGAACTAATATTAAGCACTAAGATCACAAATGCAGGCTTTGAACATTGCAAAATGAGGCTTCGAATGGCATGAAGCTTTCTAGACCGGAAGGAAAGTCTTTCTCATGGGCGATGCAGGGCCCTCATGGGACTCACCCAGCTGGAAGGAACCGGGGAAAATTAGAGTGGACTGATTTTACTCAAGTCTGTTCCAATGCAAATAAGGCCTAATAAATTTGAAGTTAGGCCAGAGTTAAAGCTGAGAATCATTGGGACTCACTGCCTATGTCCGTGTCTAGGTGGGAGAAATACGTGCATCTGTGGTCACAATGCTGCTTTACAGAAAACACTGGTTGTTCCTGAGGTTATTGGCACAAAATGCTGGGCTCTGAGCGGTGACGTTTGAAGAAATACAAAGGTGTCTGTCATGTTTGAACTGTTGAGTGTGGAGGGTTTTGAAGATGTGCAGGGAATGACTGCAGTCTACACCAGAAACGCATTAAAGAGTGACTTTGTTTCTGTCTTTGCAGAGGAAGAAGCTGGAGACTTGGTCCAGCCGGGCATCAGCTTTCCGGGGCCGGCAGAGGAGGATCTAGGTAGAGTACAGACGTCAGCCCCGCTCTGGCGGGGGTGTTCAATGCCGTTTCTGTTTCCCCACAGACCCGCAGTACTCATGGTCGCCCACGCAGCACTTCAATGAGGAGCGCTACTCGCCCGCGCCCAGGAGCATGAAGGGCCTTTCCGGAAGTCGGACCCAGCCGCCGCTGTGTTCCGGGCACACGTGTGGTCTGGCGCCCCCGGAGGACTGCGAGCACCTGCACCACGGGCCCGACGCGCGGCCGCCCTACCTGCTGAGCCCCGCCGACAGCTGCCCCGGGGGGCGCCACCGCTGCTCGCCGCGCAGCTCGGTGCACTCGGAGTGCGTGATGATGCCGGTGGTGCTGGGCGACCACGTGTCCAGCAGCACCTTCCCGCGGATGCACTACAGCTCGCACTACGACACGCGCGACGACTGCGCTGTGGCCCACGCGGGCGCCAAGATCAACCGCATCCCGGCCAACCTGCTGGACCAGTTCGAGAAGCAGCTGCCGCTGCACCGGGACGGCTTCCACACGCTGCAGTACCAGAGGACGTCCGCGGCCGCCGAGCAGCGCAGCGAGAGCCCCGGGCGGATCCGCCACCTGGTACACTCCGTGCAGAAGCTCTTCACCAAGTCGCACTCGCTGGAGGGCTCCTCCAAAAGCAACGCCAACGGCACCAAGGCGGACGGCCGGGCGGACGACCACCACCACGCCCACCACGCCAAGCACAGCAAGAGGAGCAAGAGCAAGGAGCGCAAGCCGGAGGGCAAGCCCCGGCCCGGCATGAGCAGCTGGTGGAGCTCGGACGACAACCTGGACAGCGACAGCACCTATCGGACGCCCAGCGTGCTCAACCGGCACCACCTGGGCCCCGTGGCCCACTGCTACCCCGACGCGCTGCAGAGCCCCTTCGGGGACCTGTCCCTCAAGACCTCCAAGAGCAACAACGACGTCAAGTGCTCGGCCTGTGAGGGGTTGGCGCTGACGCCCGACGCCAAGTACCTGAAGCGCAGCTCCTGGTCTACGCTGACGGTCAGCCAGGCCAAGGAGGCCTACCGCAAGAGCTCGCTGAACCTGGACAAGCCGCTGCTGCACCAGGACGCCAAGCCCGCCCTGAGGCCGTGCCACTACCTCCAGGTAAGCAGGCTCACGGCCCTGTGGAGGCCGTCTTGATGCGTGTTTCATGTCTGTCTGCTCCCAGGTACCTCAGGATGAGTGGGGAGGGTACCCCACCGGTGGCAAAGATGAGGAGATTCCCTGCAGGAGAATGAGAAGTGGGAGTTACATTAAAGCCATGGGGGACGAGGAGAGCGGAGAGTCAGACTCCAGCCCCAAGACATCACCAAAGTCGGCAATCCTACCAGAGCCGCTGCTGAAGTCCATCGGACAGAGACCGCTTGGAGAGCACCAGACGTAAGTGAGACCAGCTGCCTTCCCACTCCAGGTGTACATGAACAACTTCTCTTCACCTGAACAATAGTTAAGAATGCAAATGTTATGGGAAGATCGACTTGCTAATTTAACATTAGAAAGATAGATCACATCACAGACTGAAGAACCTGAGAAAATCTCAAAGACAGATCAACACCAGAAACAAAACCCCATACACATCCCCAAATATTTTGTTAGTTTTCCGTTGCTGTCATAAAAACTGCCACAAACTTAGTGTCTTAAAACAGGGCGTTTATCCTCAGCCAAGTCCTGC